AGGGCGCCAGGACCCTGCGCTGTCCGCCGTGGCCGGCGCGTCCACACGGTGGCGCGCCGCACAGCCTGTCCGCTCTGGCCCGCCCGGCTCGCTGGTGCGGCTGTGCGGGCGGGGCCGGAAGTGTGGGGACAGCGCGGGGCCGAGAACCGGAAGTGCGGGGCGGGCGCGGGGGCAGAGCGAAAGGCTTGAGGACCAGGTCGGGGCCGGGTTCCGGGTCGGGGAGCGGCTCCGGGCGGCAGCTATGAGGCGGGACGTGCGCATCCTGTTACTGGGCGAGGGTAGGCGCCGGCCCGGGGGTCTCGGAGCTGCGGCGGCCGTGAGGCGGGGTGAGGGTCTCGGGGGTCGGGGGGCGCCGTGACCTTGGCCCTCGCGCTGACCGCCTCGCCCCGCGCAGCCCAGGTGGGGAAGACGTCGCTGATCCTGTCCCTGGTGGGCGAGGAGTTCCCCGAGGAGGTAAGGGGCACGCCCGCCGCGGGGGTGGGAGCGGGCCCAGCCGGGGGTCCCTGGTGAGCGCGCGGGTCCCTTGCAGGTCCCTCCCCGCGCGGAGGAGATCACCATCCCCGCGGACGTCACCCCGGAGAAGGTGCCCACCCACATCGTGGACTACTCAGGTAGCGGCCGTAGCCTCCCGGGGGCCCGGCCCGCAGCGGTCCGGCGGGCCTGCTGGGTCCGCAGTGGAGTCTCTTTGTCCCCCTAGAAGCCGAGCAGACGGACGAGGAGCTGCGGGAGGAGATCCACAAGGTACCCGTGGTGCGCGGGACGAGGGAGGGGCTGGGCGCGGGCTCGGCCTAATCCGCTTCGCAGCCTGGGGGATTGGACCGAGGTGCTCCGGGTGTCCTTGGCCCTGATAATTCTGTGACCTCCGCACTGAGGGTTGTCGGGGCCCCTACAGCGCACCCCGCTGGGAGCCGGCACCGCTCAGTCCAGTGGTGCTCCAGGGATAACAGGACCCTTCCCCGCGGGCTCTCCCTCCCTCCTGCCGGGGTGGCAGCAGCGTTTGCTCTTCCTGTGGGCTCTGTGTGCGCCACGTCCCCGTGCTGTGTGCTCCAGCCCACCGTCCCGGCCTCCGGGCACCCGGAGCTCCCAGTACCAGAGCACGTGTGCCGGGGACATCTCCAGGCAAGGGCACAGGCCACAGCCACCCAGGGCAGCCCCTGCTGTTGGCACCCCTCACTGCGGTCCTGTCACTCTGTCTGTAGCGAGGGGGGAGGCAGGGGCCAAGGCGGCGGCTGTCTTGCAGGGTGTTGGGTTGCAGGTGTGGCCGTGTCTGTCCTGAGCCCTCTGCTCCAAGGGTCTTGCTGACCACAGTTATGCTTCTGGGGCCTGGTGTCCCTGCACTGGCAGTGGGCGGGGAAGAGGCTTCTCTGAGGGTTCAGCAGCAGCTCCCAGTGTGACACTGGGGAGTGCCTGCTCTGCCAACACCAGGCTGGAGGCAGGTTTTAGGGAAGGCTGGGCTTTCCCGGCCTCAGAGCTGCACCCATGCTACCTGTGAGCTTCTGGGGCCTCCTGGAGCCTCGAGATGGCGTGGAACGGCCAGGGTCGTCGGTGGTGAGCCAGCAGCCCTGTCACCCACACCTCATCACTGTTCCCTCAGGCAAACGTGGTGTGTGTGGTGTATGACGTCTCTGAGGAGGCCACCATTGAGAAGGTGAGCCCTCAGTGCAGACCCCAACAGCAGAGGCCTCACTTCACAGCCAGGCTTTGCTTTTCAGATTCGAACTAAGTGGATCCCACTGGTGAATGGGGGGACCACGCAGGGGCCCAGGTAATGAGGGGATGTGGAAGGGGCTGGGACCCGGGCCTTCAACCCAGGGTGCCCATCATCCTAGTGGGCAACAAGTCAGACCTGCGGTCGGGGAGCTCCATGGAGGCCGTGCTCCCCATCATGAGCCAGTTTCCCGAGATTGAGACCTGCGTGGAGGTGAGTAGGTCCCAGGCAGGGCCGCCTCCTTCGCACTTCCCTGAGGCTGTTCCCACTTTCCCAGTGTTCGGCCAAGAACCTGAGGAACATCTCAGAGCTGTTCTACTACGCCCAGAAGGCCGTCCTGCATCCCACAGCCCCCCTCTATGACCCTGAGGCCAAGCAGGTGAGCATCGGCTGGGGCCCCGCACGCTGGTTCACCTGAGGGTGCTGAGCCAACATCCCCACAGTTGAGGCCCGCGTGCGCCCAGGCGCTGACGCGCATCTTCAGGCTCTCAGATCAGGACCTGGACCAGGCGCTCAGTGACGAAGAGCTCAACGCTTTCCAGGTGTGCCCCTGCCCCACCCTCGGTGCCCAGCCCTGGCTGACTCCCAACAACGTTCTCTCGGAAGCAGAAATCCTGCTTTGGGCACCCCCTGGCCCCGCAGGCCCTGGAGGACGTGAAGACGGTGGTGTGCAGGAACGTGGCGGGCGGCGTGCGGGAGGACCGGCTGACCCTGGATGGTGAGGCCGGGTGCCCGCCTGTGCCTGGGGAGCCTGGTGCTCCCCCTGCTTTGTCTCGGTGCAGGTTTCCTCTTCCTGAACACGCTCTTCATCCAGCGCGGCCGGCACGAGACCACCTGGACCATCCTGCGGCGCTTCGGCTACAGCGATGCCCTGGAGCTGACTGCGGACTATCTCTCCCCTCTGTGAGTGATGCCGGGGCTTGAGGCCTGCCCTCTGGGAGCTAGACGGGCTGTGGCCTCCCTGCAGGATCCACGTGCCCCCCGGCTGCAGCACGGAGCTCAACCACCTTGGCTACCAGTTTGTGCAGAGAGTGTTTGAGAAGCACGACCAGGTGAGAGCATGGCGAGTCCCCTGCCCCTGCCCGCACACACATCACCACATCCCTCCTTCTGCAGGACCGCGACGGCGCCCTCTCGCCCGTGGAGCTGCAAAGCCTTTTCAGTGTGTTCCCAGCAGCGCCCTGGGGCCCCGAGCTCCCACGCACAGTCCGCACAGAGGCCGGCCGGTTGCCCCTGCACGGATACCTCTGCCAGTGGACGTAAGTGCGGCCCACACCATGCCCGCCTGCCGTAACACTGTGCCTGCCTCCCGCCCACCCCCAGCCTGGTGACCTACCTGGACGTCCGGAGCTGCCTTGGACACCTAGGCTACCTGGGCTACCCCACCCTCTGTGAGCAGGACCAGGCCCATGCCATCACAGGTAGGCACCCACCCTCCCTGGGCCTGGGCCCAGCAGCTGCCCTAACCCGTGTCTATCCTCACAGTCACTCGTGAGAAGAGGCTGGACCAGGAGAAGGGACAGACGCAGCGGAGCGTCCTCCTGTGCAAGGTGGTAGGGGCCCGTGGAGTGGGCAAGTCTGCCTTCCTGCAGGCCTTTCTCGGCCGCGGCCTGGGGGTAAGCACCCTAGACTCCCCCACCACCCCAGGGCCAGCGAGTGTCAGGACTTCACCTCCCTCAGCACCAGGACACGAGGGAGCAGCCTCCCGGCTACGCCATCGACACGGTGCAGGTCAATGGACAGGAGAAGTACTTGATCGTGAGTGCTGGGGCGGCGCGGCCTGTGCCCGAGGGACCCTTCCTAAGGCCGCTGTCTGTCCCAGCTCTGTGAGGTGGGCACAGATGGTCTGCTGGCCACATCGCTGGACGCCACCTGTGACGTTGCCTGCTTGATGTTTGATGGCAGTGACCCAAAGTCCTTTGCACATTGTGCCAGCGTCTACAAGGTGGGGCCCTGCAGGGGCCACGTGGCCATGGGGGACTGTACCTCATACCACTCTCTGCCCACAGCACCATTACATGGACGGGCAGACCCCCTGCCTCTTTGTCTCCTCCAAGGCCGACCTGCCCGAAGGTGTCGCGGTGTCTGGCCCATCACCGGCCGAGTTTTGCCGCAAGCACCGGCTACCCGCTCCCGTGCCGTTCTCCTGTGCTGGCCCAGCCGAGCCCAGCACCACCATCTTCACCCAGCTCGCCACCATGGCCGCCTTCCCGTGGGTACCCAGTAGCGCAGCCCTGGGGACTAAGGTATCTGCAGATGATTCTTCTCTCTTGCAGACATTTGGTCCACGCAGAGCTGCATCCCTCTTCCTTCTGGCTCCGGGGGCTGCTGGGGGTTGTCGGGGCCGCCGTGGCCGCAGTCCTCAGCTTCTCACTCTACAGGGTCCTGGTGAAGAGCCAGTGAGGCCCCTGGTACCCAAGCCCCCTCCCCTGACCTGGGTGTGCCTCGCTGCTGGGGCTCTGCAGGGGCAGCACAGCTGGGGTGCAGGCCAGGCTGCCACTCCGGGAACGCCTTTGCGCCGGGACTTTTTGTTTCTGAAGGCAGTCGATCTGCAGCGGGGCCTTATGCTGCCATGCACTGCCCTGGCTCCTGCCGGACCCCCAGGGTGGGCCGTGGCAGGTGGCTGAGCAGGAGCTCCCAAGTGCCGGCCACCGCTGTCAGGGATTGCCCACCCCTGGGCATCATGTGTGTGGGGCCGGGGAGCACAGGTGTGGGAGCTGGTGACCCCAGACCCAGAATTCTCAGGGCTCTACCCCCCTTTCCTGGTCCTAGGTGGCCAGTGGGTATGAGGAGGGCTGGAAGGCAGAGCTTTGGGCCAAAAGCAGGCGTTGGGGGGTCCCCCCTCAAGTTTGGAGCCGTTTCCGTGGTTGTAGCAGAGGACCGGAGGTTGGGTTCCTGATTAAACTTCACTGTGTGTTTTCTATCTCGGATCCCAGTCTCTGAAGACAACTTGCTTTGATTCAACCTAGAATGTGTTGTTTGTCTTTATGTGGGCTGGAAACG